AAGGAAACATTGTTTGGGGGAACATTTTTAGCAGGTGAACGAAACTCACAGTTCACCAATAGCAATCACGCCGGAGACGTTTCTCACTGTGCCCCACAGCCTCTCTGGGGCGAGCAGGCCTGGCGACAGGACACACGTCTCTGGGAGCCGGGTTTATTGGAGCCAGCGTGGACTCCCTGGGCACCCTCCCCCCAGCAGCTGTCTGCAGGAGCTGCGAGCTGCTAGCTGCGCTATCACAAATGTTAAAATGTAACTCCTCTTTGCTTTTCCTCAACCAACAGCAGCGCAGCCGAGCAAAGGTGAACTGTGTGGTGTTGATAATCTAATCGGGAGCACAGGGCCTCCCCGGGTGGGTGCCCCATTCCGATCCGCTGCCCCTGAGAGGTGGGCCTTGGGAGAGGCAGGGCTTGGACGCCCTTCCTCGGGGCAGCGGGGTGCAGGGAGAGTTCTTCTGGCTGTGAGTCCCGGAGTCCCCGACCCTGGCACCCCTTCAGCAAGGTTCTCAGGCACATCTGCCGGGGGCGCTGAGGGGACCTGAGATGGACGGGCCGGGAGGGAGGCTGAGGTAAGACCTGAGGCTGAGGTAAGACCTCAGCCTGAGGTAAGACACAGTGCTGGGGCCTCCCTTGAAGCCCGTTTGAAGTGAGGTCCCCACAGCTGTCAGAGGACACGCAGGGTGGGGGCTCCTGGGTGGGAAACAGGTAAACCTCTTGGGCGCCTGGGGCTGGAGGCCTGAGTGGTCCTGAAAAGAACATTCAGGCCAGGCGCAGTGGCTCACACCTGTAATCCCAGCACTTTCGGGGGCTGAGGCGGGTGGATCACAAGGTCAAGAGATCGAGACCATCCTGGCCAACATGGTGAAACCCCGTCTCTACTAAAGACACAAAAGCTAGCTGCATGTGGTGGCGCACGCCTGTAGTCCCAGCTCCTCTTAGGGAGGCTGAGGCAGGAGAATCACTTGGACCCAGGAGGCGGAGGTTGCAGTGAGCTGAGATTGCGCCACTGCACTCCAGCCTGGCGACACAGCGAGACTCTGTCTCAAAAATAAATAAATAAATAAATAAAAAGAAAAGAAAAGAACATTTAGTGAAAGGAGCAAGGAAGAGAAGGCATTCTGGGCAGACCCCGGCCCCCAGGGCACAGGCGTGCAGTGTTTCCCTTCCAGGGTTTGGTGGACACTTGGAGGGACCAGGTCGGGGTGTGGCCTGGGAGGGGTGGCCAAGGTCCAGGGGTCAGGGTCACTTCGGGGAAGTCCAAGGGGCAGCGCGGAGCCACCGCTGTGGACATGGGAGGAGCCTACTAGCCAGCATGGCCCAAAGGAAGGAGGGGCTGAGGGTCAGAGGTCATGGGAGAGAAGAGGGAGTGGGGCAGACCCTCTCCCAAGGCCATGGGGTGGGGGAGAAACAGCGCCTTAGGGCCTGTCCTGATCCTCCTCCAGAGCCTGCTCAGAGTGGGAGCAGCCCCTCCTCCCTTCCCCTCCACCACCCAGGCGCAGGTGCGGCCTCTCCCTGGCCCGGGGACCTGCGTGAGGTCAGCCCTCAAAGCGCTGTCCCTTCTGGCTCACCTGGGCCCAGGGTGAGGCCCGACCCCACGGTGGACCCTGAGTCACTGCAGCTTCTGTGCCCAGCTCAGGAACAGAGCAGCCTTCAAGGCCAGGACTGGGGAGGGGCTCGGCTTTTCCGGCCCTTGGACGCCACTCAACTCTTCCTGCCCGTGTGTTGGCAAAGAACTAGCACGGCCTCTGAAGCACTGAAAAGACAAGGGCTACCTCTTTTCCAGAAGGTCCCAGAGCCCACCATGAGCAGGCAGTGTTTGGGAAAAGCCCGGGGAGGTGGCAGGGGCTCCGAGGAGCGGGGGATTCTAAGGGGTTATAGCTGCGCTGAGCCCCGGGCTCCTCAGAAGCCTCAGAAGGAGAAGGGGGCTCCTTTGGGGGCATCCTCCCTGCATCCGGGGTGTTGCAGGGTGACCTCCCGTAGTGCCAGCAGGGGCGGCCCCTCGGTCTGGCCAGAGAAGCCCAGCCACTGTCCCGTATGGTGGATGTCAGGCCCAGTGCCGTGTTTCCGAAGGAGGGAAGGGGTGAGAGGCAGCAGCCAGACACCCCGCTGAGCCCGCCCCGACCCTGAGCACGTGGGAGCTGGAGACGGTGTCACACACTCGGCCTGGCTTTGGGACCATCCCTAGGGCTTCTGTGGGGAGGAGGAAGGAGGAGCAGACGTGGAAGGGCTGCCAGGGCCCCAGCAGATGGGGTCGGGGGCGGAGGAGAGCCAGGAAAGTGTGGGCGCCTGGGGGAGTCACAGATGGAGGTCTGGTACCTAGAGCCTGGAGAACGACGGCTCTCGGGACAGAGGGCCTCAGACTCTGGCACACCAGCCGTACCTATGACAAGCTCCATGGGGGAAGAACCAGGCACCTGGATGCATGGCTGTGAGGCCCCCACCCCACAGGGGCCTCAGAGGCACAGGCTCCAGGCTCCAGCGGGGAGGGCGCTGCATCCCACCCTGGGAGCATGGCTATGAGGCCCCCACCCCACAGGGGACCCAGAGGCACAGGCTCCAGGCTCCAGCGGGAAGGGCCCTGCTCCCCACCCCCATCCCCCGCCTCAGGCTTCACTGAGATGGGCCCCGGGGACCCCGGGAGCTTTCTGTGACTGCTCGGCAATGGGTTCCCCAAGGCCTGGCACAGGCTTTCCTTAGAGCCAGGCTGTGGACCCAAAGCCTTGGGCCAAGTCTCAGGACCAGATGGGCGGCTCTGGAGAGGACCCCACAGTCCAGGGTGAGGCGCGCCCCGCTGGGGGCAGCGCTGCCTGTGGAGAGGACCCCACAGTCCAGGGTGAGGCGCGCCCCGCTGGGGGCAGCACTGCCCGTGGCCGTCTCCATCCATCTCACCCTGACGCAAGGCCGGCTTCCTCTGCGTCCAGTGGTCGGGGCCTTGGAGAGGCCAGCAGGGCCCGTGGGGGTCGCGTTTCTTCCCTGTGGCATCAGCTCTTTTCCCAGCAGGCCTCTTTGCAGCTGGATGCAGCAGCCAAGCCCTGGAGTCTTTGGAAAACTGTGGCCTGGCGGGGGCCCAGGCAATGCCACCTTACAGGGGACACCCACACAGGCGGTCCCGAGGAGGGGTGTGCTGCCGCCCTGAGCTCAGCCAGGCATCACCGTGGTGTCACCGTCAGCTCGGGTGGCACCTCCCGGGCTGCCCTCTCGGCTGCCACTTCTCATGAAACTGACAGGGACTGAACACGAATGATGTGGCTTATAGCTGGGTGCCCCCACCCTGACCACAGGTGCCACGCGACGGGAGCCACATTCTCTTCCTGATTCTAACTCCACGGGTACAGAGACAGAAGCTGCCATCTTTAGAAATAAAACTTTTTTCTAACTACAAAATAATACAGTTTAATATAGGAAATGTGGAAAATGGGGTATTCGGGGTGGATATTGAGAAGAGAGAAGCAACACCAATTCTATGTGCGAGACGCTGGCACTTCCCAGCGTAGCCTTGTGTTCCTGACCCTGGGGTGGCCTGAGCGTGGCCTGTGGGGCCCGTGTCCAGGTGCGGAGGGGGCCCTGAGTCGTGCGGGGCAAGTGGTCAGGGCCCCAGGCCCAGGCTGCCTGGAGCGAGATGACTGGGCCTGGCCCCTGGGGACTTGCTCTGACAAAACCCCCCGGTCCCCACTCCTGAGCCCCTGCAGGAGCAGCCCTGGGAACATGGGGAGCAGCTCCTTCTGCCTATGTGCTCCGGACTCAGGAACTCTGGAGAGAAGAAACACAACCCCACAGGCCCCGCCTGCCTCTCCTGCAGTCTTGAGGCCCCAGGGAAAGCCCCCACTGCAGGCAGGGGGTGGGTGCCCGAGCGAGGGTGTGGGGTGAGCACTCCAGCGGGCCGGGTGCCTCTCGCCCTGCAGGACGTGGCTGGCCTGGTCTGCCCCCAGCTGAGCCTCACCTGAGGGAGAGCTGGGGTGGGCCGCCTCGTTTACGACCGTGTAGTCGTCTTTTGCACACAAAGCCATGTGAGTCCGTACGTGAGTCCTGTGGAAAGACAAGACATGGAATAGGAGTGACGTCCGTCCCCAGGCATGAAGTGGAGAGCATCACGCTGTGTGAGTTAAACACTGGCCAAGCACGGTGTGAGTCGGAGCCGGGGACCTGGCCAGATGAGGGCTGCGTGCAGCTTTCACACCCCAGGCACGTGAGCACCGCCAAGCCCAGCCTCAGCCAGCAGCTGCTCTGCAATGTGGAGTCACCAGTGGCCCCAAGGATGGCAGGTGGGGGTGGCCTTGGGACTGAATTAGGCCGACACCCAAGGCCTCTGTTCCTTCCCGTCCCTTCTCTCCCTTCGGAGGATCAAATGAGAGTTTCTAGGAAAGAAAACATGGCCAGGCCCTCCTCCAGCGCCCAGGCAGGGCTCGAGCGGACGCCCGTGTGACCCCCACATCCCTTCTACCCCTGTAGCTCTCTGACTCTGATATCCCAGTGGGAGGAACGAGGAGGGGACGGGTGAGGAGGAGGAAGAGGAGGAGACATGAGGGTTAGGAGGAGCACATCCTGAGTTTGTGAGGCTTCACTGACCTCTGGCCTCACAAACACACACAGGCCTGAGCTCCGGATATTTCTCCTGTTCTGGAGACAGTGAGAAGTGAAAGAGAAATGGCTGCCCCTGCACCACTTACCGCGAAGGAGGCTCAAGGCTGGGGGGCCCCTCTGCCTTCCAGTGACCGCCCGTGTCACATCCTGACCCGCTCAGCAGGTGAGCTGCAGGCTGCCAATGCACTGGTGCTAACTAAGTGAGTTGCTCGCCTCCACTGGAGGAGAGACGGCCAGAGGCATGGATGCACGCTGACTCGTGGACGGCCGCTGTTTGACGAGACCATCAAGGAGGGAGGAGCACCCGTGGAAAGGCGTGGCAGGGTGGTCGGGGCAGAGGTGTACATCAGCCTATCCAATGCTCACGGCTGGAGGACGCCGCGCCCTGTGAATGCTCACTGAGGACCATCCCGGGCACTGGGGCTCTCCATGTGAGAATGGACAATATGCTGCCTTCCCAGCTCTGCTGACTTCAAGGCTTCATTCTTCCTCCAGGAGAACACAGCAGGTCCCTCCGACCGCAGTCGGCCTCTCCAGCCTGCCATGCCTCTGGCCATGAGGCGACCCGCTGGAGTGATGGATTCCCGTCACTACCACCCACAGGGCGAGGGGGTGCATTGGTCTGCTTGGGCCGCTGTAACAAAATGCCACAGCCTGGATGAGTGACTGACATTGCTTCCCCACCGTTCTGGAGGCTGGAGGCCCGAGATCGAGGTCCCTGACACTATTTCAGTGATGCCAGAGCCCAGGAGGAGTCGACCAAGCCCCAGCGTGGCCATAAGCACCTTCGCAGGACCACGGAGTCGCTGCAGGTGTTCAGCCCTGTTGAGAGTGGGAGTCGGTGTCGATGGTCACAGCTCAGTAACTCATCGTCACCAGCGAGTACCACAGAGCAGACACAACTGCACTTCTCTGTAGAGCCTCCAGTCGATACTGAGAGCCACTGGGGCGTCTGACACCCAAGGGTGCAGACATTCACTCCAAGTCCAGAGACCGCGCCCTTTCTAAGGCCCTGTCTCACAGTCGCCCCGTGCTCATTGTGCCGGATGTTTCCACAGCCACAGAGACGGTGCGTGAAGGTGGGTGATTCAGGGTGGGCACTCCAGGTACAGGGGGTGAATGTTAAAATCTCTACTTAACAAGGTGAGGTGCAGCCTAGTGCATATGACTGACAGAAACGTGAAGCCACAGTGGACGCCTGGATGAGACACAGATCACCTTCCAAATCTGAGTGTGGCCTTGGGACCAACCAGGCAGCCAGGGAGAAGGCAGAGACCAGAGGGAACCCAGGTGCCCTCAATCCCAGCCTCCTCTATCCCAGCCTCCCAATCCCAGCCTCCCCAATCCCAGCCTCCTAATCCCAGCCTCCTCCATCCCAGGACCCCCACTCCCAGCCTCCCGATCCCAGCTTCTCTGATCCCAGCCTCCCCTAAAACCCAGACTCTATGAATCCCAGCCTCTGAGGTGGGAACTGTTAGTAACCCCACTCCATGGACAAGAAAGCTGGGGCCTGGCGAGGCTAACAGACTATCCTGATGGTGTGAGGGAGGGATCGGCCTCTGAGGGCTGCTTCCACCCATCTCACCAGTGGCTGCAGGCTCCAGGCGCCACTTTCCTTGAGTCTATGTTCTTTCCAAGCATCCTGCAGCTCCAGAAGCTCTGGAGCCGCCAGCACTGAGAGAAGCGATGGAGCTGCATGCAGGGTGAGTGTAGGACCGGGCGGAGCTGCTCTGTGTCCCCCAGCTGAGCCAGGTGACCATTCCTCAGGAAACTTTGTTGACAGCGGTGTCTGGATGGACCAGCAGAGGGCACTCTCACCCACGGGGAAAATCGTGCGCCCGGCCTCGTCCACCGCCAGAAGACGCCGCTACACAGTGAGTCATTCCACAAATCCCTGCTCTCACGGGGCCGTTTCTTTCTTTCTTTTATTTTTTTGAGATGGAGTCTCGCTCTGTCGACCAGGCTGGAGTGCAATGGTGCGATCTCGGCTCACTGCAATCTCTGCCTCCCGGTGAGAGGTGAAGCCAGCTGGACTTCCTGGGTCTAGTGGGGACTTGGAGAACTTTTCTGTCTAGCTAAAGATTTGTAAATGCACCAATCAGTGCTGTGTCTAGCTAAAGTTTGTAAACGTACCAATCAGCACTCTGTAAAAATGGGCCAATCAGCACTCTGTAAAATGGACCAATCAGCACTCTGTAAAATGGACCAGTCAGCAGGATGTGGGCGGGGTCAAATAAAGGAATAAAAAGCTGGTAGCCGAGCCGGCAGTGGCAAACCGTTTGGGTCCTTCTCGGTACCCTGGTGGCTTTGTTGTTTTGCTCTTTGCAATAGATCTTGTTGCCGCTTGCTCTTT